GTCACACAAATAAATGTGAAACTATGACAGTGATAAGTGTTTCACTGAGAAGTTGATGGTACTATAAAAATAGCTGCTGGGAGAAAGTTTTCTTATTTCAGTGGTCAAAGAGAGTTTCCTTGAGGAAATCACACAAACTAGGGCCTAAATAATGAATAAAAATTAATTAGGGGAAAAGTCAGATGAAGAGAGTTGGAAGGATATTCCAGGAGTAGGAAACAACAAATATCACATGTGAGCATAAAAAAAAAAATCAGCAGAATGGGCTAACATGGATGTCAAGGGCAAGGGGCTTCATGATCTGTGATGAACTTAGAGGAGCCCGCAGAGGCCAGGCAATGCAAGTTAAGACTTCAGTGTTTACTTTGGGAAACGGGAGGCAATTGAGACATTTTAAATACTAAGTGACACAGTCAGGTTTGAGTTTTAAAAGACTATTCTAGCTGTCATGTGCAGAGTGAATTGGAGGAGCAGGACAGGGTATGCAGAGAGAGCTGTTAGGAAGCTCTGTGGTAGCCCAGGCAAGACACAATGACAGCCCAACTGGCCTGCTAGAGTGGAGGCAGAGAAAAGTGGATGGACTTGAGCAACATTCAGGAGGTAAAGTTGACAAAACTGGGCATAAGTTGACATGAAGAAGAAGGAAGTGCAAGGATGCCCCTCCTAGGCTCAACTAACCAGGTGAATGGTGGACCCAGTGACAGAAATGTTGAAAAGAGGTTTCGGTTGTGGCTGTTGCTGGGAGATGGTTCTTGGGAAGGAGTCTGAGTTCACTGTGGTTCATATTGCATGTAAGGTTTATTTGCAACATCAGGAGGAGATATCAAGTAGGAAGTTAGACATGTAGAGATCAGAGGAAAGGATTGAGCTGGAGAATAAAAATAATATATCATTTGCATGTCTAGCTGGAGAATAAAAATAATATATCATTTGCATGTCTTAGTAATGAAGTCATGGGTGTCGTGGCATGAGATCAGCTGGAGGGAGAGGAGAGATTAAAGTGAGGAGAGAGCTACAACCAAGTAAGCAAGTGTCAGGGCTCACCAACCATGCAAGGACAGGGCAGGAGAAGAGGAACCTGCAAAGGTGGGTAAGGAGGAGGTGCAGAGAGATCGGGATTGTTCACTTATTGACTGAATTCTTGTTCCAGTGGGTAAAGTCTTTCCTTCACAATCAGGAGTAACACTTCATGCCGGTGCTCCTAGGAGAAGAGTTGGTGGCAGCCATTCACACTGTAGTATAAATGACTAAAGAGCAAAGTCTGATGAAGGGCAAGGGGGATTATGAAGGCACTGTGCTTGTGAAAAGGATGATGGGGGGAAGGACATCCAGGTCATGGGGGGGAAATTATAAAATTTGTGAGAAGAGAAAAGCCTTCAGACGGATGTGACCTATTGGAGCACACACCTGCTTTGCTTTCCCCTCTGGCTGAGCACAGACCTCCCCTGGCCTTGCATTGGATTCATACACCTTCCTTCTCTAAAATGACCACTTACTGTTGTATCTCAGGGTCAACGCACAGGGTTGGAGCTCCTCTGTAAAGTTGTGTTAAAGGAAATGAAATCTTTCTGATGAAACTGAACAGGTGAGGGTGCTGTAGGCAGGGCTGGGGAGACCTGTGAGCAGTACTTGATAGAGTTGCTCCAATCAAATTCTCTCTGACTTCAACAAAACAACAGTAAAAGTAATGTATTCAGCGCTCACCATGTGCTGGGTCCCGTGCTGCACAATTTGTGCCTTATCACACTCAGTCCTCTGAACAACTCTGTAAGGTAACTATCTCTGTTTTACAAAGGCAAAACAGAGAAGTCCAGAGAGGTTACTTGTCCACCACGAATGTCAGGGTTAGATTCAAGCCCAGCCCTGTTGGGGTTTGAAATTGCTATCAGGTCATTTAGTCTGAAGTCTCCTTGGGGCCAAAGCCATGTCAGCTGAGGCTTGAAGGGGAAGCAGACAGATGTGACTAGAACTGCAGCTCATCAGCAACTGACTGCCAGTGCTCAGGGCACCTGAAGGAGCACAGCAAAAAGGACAGCCTTTTGCTCCAGGTTTCCACTTTTTGAGAGATATGAACACATTAGTAAAATGCCTGTGTCTGGGAACAGGCAGCCAGGGTGAGAAAATAATCAGATCTACACAAAATGGATAAAGAATGTGTGGAGGGACCTCCAAAGGGTGAGAAACCACTTCTGGCTGCTAATGCAATCTGGGTTCACATACTCAATTCTTAAAAAATAAGTCCATGAAGCAGAAACATCAAAAAGCATGGGATTTGGAATTTGAGACCTGACTTTGAAGCCCACACAGAACACAGACAAGTCAACCATGCTATTTGGGGTAAGTTGCACAGACTCTCTGTGGCCTGTTTATACCCCCTCAATGGTTCTTACTTCTCTTGCAGACATATTTTGTTCCAAAATGGCATCTTACCTTTATGGAGTACTCTTTGCTGTTGGCCTCTGTGCTCCAATCTACTGTGTGTCCCCGGCCAATGCCCCCAGTGCATACCCCCGCCCTTCCTCCACAAAGAGCACCCCTGCCTCACAGGTGTATTCCCTCAACACCGACTTTGCCTTCCGCCTATACCGCAGGCTGGTTTTGGAGACCCCGAGTCAGAACATCTTCTTCTCCCCTGTGAGTGTCTCCACTTCCCTGGCCATGCTCTCCCTTGGGGCCCACTCAGTCACCAAGACCCAGATTCTCCAGGGCCTGGGCTTCAACCTCACACACACACCAGAGTCTGCCATCCACCAGGGCTTCCAGCACCTGGTTCACTCACTGACTGTTCCCAGCAAAGACCTGACCTTGAAGATGGGAAGTGCCCTCTTCGTCAAGAAGGAGCTGCAGCTGCAGGCAAATTTCTTGGGCAATGTCAAGAGGCTGTATGAAGCAGAAGTCTTTTCTACAGATTTCTCCAACCCCTCCATTGCCCAGGCGAGGATCAACAGCCATGTGAAAAAGAAGACCCAAGGGAAGGTTGTAGACATAATCCAAGGCCTTGACCTTCTGACGGCCATGGTTCTGGTGAACCACATTTTCTTTAAAGGTAAGGATTTGAGAAGTTGATTTTTATTTATTACATAAAGACTTCTTTTCTCTCTTTGTGCTAGCCAAGTGGGAGAAGCCCTTTCACCCTGAATATACAAGAAAGAACTTCCCATTCCTGGTGGGCGAGCAGGTCACTGTGCATGTCCCCATGATGCACCAGAAAGAGCAGTTCGCTTTTGGGGTGGATACAGAGCTGAACTGCTTTGTGCTGCAGATGGATTACAAGGGAGATGCCGTGGCCTTCTTTGTCCTCCCTAGCAAGGGCAAGATGAGGCAACTGGAACAGGCCTTGTCAGCCAGAACACTGAGAAAGTGGAGCCACTCACTCCAGAAAAGGTGGGCATCTGTGTCAATCTCCTGGGCCCTGAGACCTCATTGTTTCCTTTTCCCTACTCCACAGGTGGATAGAGGTGTTCATCCCCAGATTTTCCATTTCTGCCTCCTACAATCTGGAAACCATCCTCCCGAAGATGGGCATCCAAAATGTCTTTGACAAAAATGCTGATTTTTCTGGAATTGCAAAGAGAGACTCCCTGCAGGTTTCTAAAGTGAGTTGAATGAAAATATTTGCAAAAAAGTCAGGGCCACTGATGTTTGTTTTTCCCTTGGCAGGCAACCCACAAGGCTGTGCTGGATGTCAGTGAAGAGGGCACTGAGGCCACAGCAGCTACCACCACCAAGTTCATAGTCCGATCGAAGGATGGCCCCTCTTACTTCACTGTCTCCTTCAATAGGACCTTCCTGATGATGATTACAAATAAAGCCACAGACGGTATTCTCTTTCTAGGGAAAGTGGAAAATCCCACTAAATCCTAGGTGGGAAATGGCCTGTTAACTGATGGCACATTGCTAATGCACAAGAAATAACAAACCACATCCCTCTTTCTGTTCTGAGGGTGCATTTGACCCCAGTGGAGCTGGATTCGCTGGCAGGGATGCCACTTCCAAGGCTCAATCACCAAACCATCAACAGGGACCCCAGTCACAAGCCAACACCCATTAACCCCAGTCAGTGCCCTTTTCCACAAATTCTCCCAGGTAACTAGCTTCATGGGATGTTGCTGGGTTACCATATTTCCATTCCTTGGGGCTCCCAGGAATGGAAATACGCCAACCCAGGTTAGGCACCTCTATTGCAGAATTACAATAACACATTCAATAAAACTAAAATATGAATTCATCTGTCAACAGAGTCCTAATCTGAAAATGATTTACTAGCG